GAAGCCGTCTCCATGGAGACCAGGCCCGCTCCCCCATCGCCGGATTGTAAATTCCTGCAGGCAGCGGCCCGGCAGCCTGGGGAGGGGGCCACCGCGCCCGGGCGCGCAGGGGGAGCGGCCACCGCGCCGAGGCCCCATTTGAAAGAAAAAAGGGCACGAAAAAGGAGGTGGTGGAGAAGGAGGAGGAGGAGGAGGAGGAGGAGGGGGAGGAGGAAGAAAACGAAAAGGAGCGAGGAGAGGAGGAGAAAGAGGAGGAGGAGGAGAAAGGCGAAGAAAAAGAGCCTGAGAGACGGAGAAAGAGCGAGAGAGGAAGAAAGAGAGGCAGAAAGGGCGTGTTTCTGGCGCTGCGTTTCCCCTCCCCTTTCTCAGGTCCTTCGCTCGGGCTCTGCGCGCTCTCCGGCTGCAGCTCTCTCCCGGCGAAGCTGGGAATTGGGTGGGATTACACGGAGCAGCCCCGCCGCCGCCGCTGGCAGAGGCCGGCTTGGAGAGGGCGGGGGTTCCCCTCCGTCAGTCGCCCCTGGCGCCCCTCGCCTCGTCGCACTCTCCGCCTCGCTCTCCCCGACGTCCGGCCAGGAGGAGCCGGTAGCATCGGGAGCCTCGCGCCGAGGGCGCCGCGGTCCGCGCCCCGCGACTGCAGCCCCCGGCCTGGCCCCGGCGGGGCGCCCCCTCCCCTCCCCCTCCTGCGAGCTGGGATCCGGCCGGCTTCCGCCCTCCCCTGGCCGCGAGACCGGCCCCGGCGGCTGGGCCGCCAGTAGCTCCAGCCATGGGCTCGGGGCGCGTACCCGGGCTCTGCCTGCTTGTCCTGCTGGTCCACGCCCGCGCCGCCCAGTACAGCAAAGCCGCGCAAGGTAAGGAAGGAGGGGCGCGCGGCCTGGGGGCTGTCCTGGCTGCTGGGCCTCAGGGCCTAGGAGCGATTCCCGAGGGGCAGGGCAGGTGCTGGGGAGCGTGCTGCTGTCAGAACCCGGCTCTGTGCACCCGGACTCCCCGGCCAGGGGCCCGACCGCTGGGCGCTGCGCCCCGAGCGAAAAGCCGGACAAGCTGGGGGCGGCAGAGAGGAGTGAGAAACTCTTGGGGGCGGTGGGCAGAAGAGACCACGCGCCTCAGAATTCCGCTCGACTTCATCCACTCCCAGCATCTTCGAAAGACTTCTTGTCTTCCAAAATCTGAGAGAGAATTTTCTCTTCTCTCAAACATTGCCAGAAACTTACGCTGTGGCCTGGAGAGACTGAGGGAATAATGAAAACTTTTCAGCCGTGCCGTATATTTCTTTCCCTTACCCCCAACCCGCATGCAAAGTTAGACATTTCTAAGTTGATGCCTTATCAGTGGAAAAATGTTGAAGAAAAATAGGATCTTTTATGGAAAAATCAACTCATCTCTCACCGGATGGTAGGGGGCTGAAGAAGAGAAGAAAATTTCTGTGACTGGCTCCCGACAGGAATGTTGCGTTTCTGCCTCTTTGGGGTGAAATCTCTTTCGTCTTGCATGGCTTTCATTTCTTATCATAATATTTATTTATTAAGGCCTCGGGTTTCCAATTCCATTTAAATCCAGGTCAGAATTGCATTAAAATAACAAAGTAGAATTCCAGGCCGGGGAGCTCTGACAGATCCCTCTAGGAATTAAAGAGAGACAGGGAGGCCTCCCGCCCCCGTCCCTGACCCCCAGCTCATCGCCTGGCAGGTCCCAAGGCTGTGCAGGCAGAGACTAGGCTGATGTACTACAGTTCTCTCGGGACAGTTTCTCCTCCCCCTTGACCTCTTGCTGTACCCCTCCCCCATCGTGTCCTCACCGACAAGAGATTTATATGGACAAAAAGAAAATTCCTCCTGGCAAGGTTTTGCCCAGGAGAGTATGATTCTGCCTATTGTCCCAGGGGCTCCTGAAGCCAGCTGGGTGAGGAGATGGCTGGGCCAGAAGGAAAGTTGAACTTGGGAGTTGGGGAAGCCTGAGTGTCCGACACAGGTCGCTGTGTCCCAGAGCCTGAGCGTTTGGCTCTTAAGCTGCTCTGTTGTATTGGATGGGCTCCTGCTCTGTGAAGAGGAAGGTGCTGTATCAATGCCGCCCTCCTCTCCCCAAACACTGCCTCTTCAGCTAACCTCTTCCCCCTCCAACCTGTCCTTTCACAGAACTGAAACACTAGAGATCCTCAGCTGTCAAATACTGGACCCTGCCCCCACACCTTCCAGCCCCACACTGCCTCTTTTCCAGTCCTGGTTCCAGACAGCGCATCGCCACTGCCACCCCCAACCTGGGAGCAGCCCCTCTCCTCACTGTGGATTTGTGTTTTCATAAACAAAGCTGGCTTTTGTAGTGTGTGCTGACTTACTCATAACATGGAATTAGGTGGGGAGTTTAGTCTGAAGGAAGGAACAGATATCATGAAGTAACCTAGAGACAAGATAAGGGCCTCTTTCAAGTTGGAGCCAGTGTCTGTAGTGGCCTAGTGAGGCTGTGGACCAAAGGAGAAGCAGTGTATTCGAGGGGGGCCCAGGGGCAGATGGAGACCCCTCCAAGGGACAGGTGCCATCAAGCCAAGGCACTCAAGTATGGGAGATCAGCTCATGATTCAGGAACGGGAGTCAGAATCCCTGCATGGTACTCCAGGGCTTCCACTTTCATTGGACTCCCTGCTGGGTACTGAGGAACATGCTGCCAGAGTGAAGGCCCCTGCCCTCAAGGAACTTAGAGTAGTTTTTGTCCCCAGCTTATCTCATTCACAGGCCACCCTTCCTGTGACTGGACCGCAGTTAGCTTGGTATCCTCCTTCTTTTCTTCTGATCCCTAAGCTTGGCCTAGAATGGAAGCCTTTCATTGACCCTTCTCTTCAGGAAATCTACAAACCCCATCTGCCAGAGGTTGCCTAATAGCAGGTTTGCTGGGTTACAGGGATGTCTCTGGACACAAACTTGCAGGCAGATGCTGCAGGAAGAACTAGTACTGACCAGGCGGGGCAACCTTACAGCCTTACCCATAGACACAGTCTGTGAGCATCAGGGAGGCCTTACCTTCAAACATATCTCCTGGTTATCAGCAGTGCCAGAAAGTGTGCCTTTAATGCCACATGCTTTATATAAAGCACTAGCAGGTCTTTAAAATCAAATACCCTTGGCAAGTATCTTGCACGGAGTTACTATACCTCTGGGGGTATCTGGGTTTCTGTCCCTTTTCATCAGTGATTCCCACAATGGGAAAACCAAAGTCATGTGGAAGGGGGGAAAGGGGGAGACAAGGAAGGGAGCCCTAAGTGTAAAGGTGAGTGTGCGACTGTGCACACATGAGAGGTTCACCACAGTTACCCACAGGCAACATAGCTGGATGTCTGTGTTTCTTGTGACGTAGTTGCTAAGGGTAAACTGCTGTTTTAGTGTCTGTGAGAACTGTATGGAAGAGTAGGTGGGTAAGCCTGTGTGACTGGGAAGGGAGGGAGCATGAGGGGACATGGTTTTGAGTGTTTTTCAAGTGCTTGTCTGTATATTTTAAAGTAGACAGACTGGATAACCAAGATAATTGTTAACTTAAAAGCATTAATTTGCTTTGCTTTTGGTAAGGGGGTGGGTGTTTGGCGGGGGGGGGGGGGGCGGGGGGGAGGCGCGGCGGGGGGGGGGGTGTGTGCAGCAGTGGTTAAAAAGACCTAATCCTCGCATAGGGCTCAGGTTACAGCTGAATGAAAAGGTCTCTCGGCCTCCAGGGAAACTTGTCCCCAGGGCTGGCTCCAGGAGAGCCAGCCTGGCCGTTTAGTTTACCTGGTAGTTTTCTCTCCTTGTTAGGGATAGAGTTTTGATAAAGTCATGCATTTAGAATTTCCAAGTAACCCCATCCCTGGGACTGAGAGCGTTCATGTGGTGGCAAACAGTGTCTCTCTGTCTCGGTGTGTCTCTCCGGGTCTCTGTCTGGGTGTATGTGTCTCTTTCTTTCTCCCACCCTTCTCTTCCTCTTTAATGTGGCTGTTTCCTTTCCTCCCCGCTTCCCTGGGCTCCTGTGGCCAGCTCTTACAGTGAGGGGACTGTTCCTACTAGCCCCTCCCTCCAAAATATGAAATGAAAACCATAACCATGTCAGCGGGTAAGGGTGGCCCCGTGGGCAGCCGGCTATTGCCTGTGCCCTGTCCAGGCCACACTGGAGAGAGGGAGAGTCCCCACTCAGAGCCTGATCTTTAGTCAGTTCCCTCTAAGCCCACCCCCATTTTTCCAGAAGGTGGAGAAGAGGGTGGACTGCTTAGAAATTCCTCAGGAATCCCTTTGACCTCTCTTCTCTCATGACATGTCTCAGAGGTGGGGAAAGCCTCGGGGTGGGAGAGTACAGAGACTTTTCCCTGTTTTCAACCCCTTCCTTCTCATCTCTTTGAGTCTCTGCAGGGTGGAATAAGAGAAAGGGGACTAGAAGACACTAAGGCCAGAATTACTGCAGGCAGAGAAAGAAGACAGTCATCAGCAGCCCTCAAATGAGATTGTTTTTTGAAACCTTCAGGAATCTGAGAGCATGAGAACCGGTTTGAGATGTGAGCAGCTGGGACCTGTTGTAAGAGGAGCCGGCCCTGGGTGTGAGTTTGGGAATGTGAAGTGTGCATTCACAAGGTTCTCATGTGCCCCCTCTGCCCCTGCCAGATGTGGATGAGTGTGTGGAGGGGACTGACAACTGCCACATCGATGCTATCTGCCAGAACACCCCGAGGTCATACAAGTGCATCTGCAAGTCTGGCTACACAGGGGACGGCAAACACTGCAAAGGTGAGGCTGGAAGGGCACCTGGAGGAGAGGGAGTTCAGCTGTCTCAGCTTCCCTTTGCCCACAGACGTGGATGAGTGCGAGCGAGAGGATAATGCAGGTTGTGTGCATGACTGTGTCAACATCCCTGGCAATTACCGGTGTACCTGCTATGATGGATTCCACCTGGCACATGACGGACACAACTGTCTGGGTAAGCAAAGGAGAGGGGATTTGGTGGAGGGACCATGACCCCACTGACTACCTATCCTGCACAGATGTGGACGAGTGTGCCGAGGGCAACGGCGGCTGTCAGCAGAGCTGTGTCAACATGATGGGCAGCTATGAGTGCCACTGCCGGGAAGGCTTCTTCCTCAGCGACAACCAGCATACCTGTATCCAGCGGCCAGAAGGTCAGCCCATGACCTGGGATGGCCCCATCCCTCAGAGCATTCACACCCCTTTCTTCTCTTTTAGAAGGAATGAATTGCATGAACAAGAACCACGGCTGTGCCCACATTTGCCGGGAGACACCCAAGGGGGGTATTGCCTGTGAATGCCGTCCTGGCTTTGAGCTTACCAAGAACCAACGGGACTGTAAATGTGAGATAATTGGGATGGCAGGTGGGGCAGTGAGCTGACAGGGCCCTGTCCTCTCTGTGCACAGTGACATGCAACTATGGTAACGGCGGCTGCCAGCACACGTGTGATGACACAGAGCAGGGTCCCCGGTGCGGCTGCCATATCAAGTTTGTGCTCCATACCGACGGGAAGACATGCATCGGTGGGTGAGGCCAGGGGAGAACTCAGTCCACCTCATTACCATCCCCCACTTCCCTCCTAAACAGAGACCTGTGCTGTCAACAACGGGGGCTGTGACAGTAAGTGCCATGATGCAGCGACTGGTGTCCACTGCACCTGCCCTGTGGGCTTCATGCTGCAGCCAGACAGGAAGACGTGCAAAGGTAAGGACTTTGAGAGGACAGAAGCAGAGTGAATCTTTTATCCTGTTTTGTCCTCCTTCTTCAGATATAGATGAGTGCCGCTTAAACAACGGGGGCTGTGACCATATTTGCCGCAACACAGTGGGCAGCTTCGAATGCAGTTGCAAGAAAGGCTATAAGCTTCTCATCAATGAGAGGAACTGCCAGGGTGAGCAGACTCAGCCAAAGGTGAAAGCCTTAAGATTCAGTGGCTTGAATCTTTGCTCTTCCAGATATAGACGAGTGTTCCTTTGATCGAACCTGTGACCACATATGTGTCAACACACCAGGAAGCTTCCAGTGTCTCTGCCATCGTGGCTACCTGTTGTATGGTATCACCCACTGTGGGGGTAAGCTAGTAAGCTTGCACCCCCAGCCACCCTTGTTTTTCTGTCTCCCTACTCCTTCCCCCAGATGTGGATGAATGCAGCATCAACCGGGGAGGTTGCCGCTTTGGCTGCATCAACACTCCTGGCAGCTACCAGTGTACCTGCCCAGCAGGCCAGGGTCGGCTGCACTGGAATGGCAAAGATTGCACAGGTGGGCAGTGCCCTCTGCTGGCCAAAGATGACTTCATTTGCTCAGGCCTCTCTCCCCTTCCTAGAGCCACTGAAGTGTCAGGGCAGTCCTGGGGCCTCGAAAGCCATGCTCAGCTGCAACCGGTCTGGCAAGAAGGACACCTGTGCCCTGACCTGTCCCTCCAGGGCCCGATTTTTGCCAGGTACATGGGAGGAGGGTGCTGGAGAGCTTTGGAGGTCAGAACTGTGACAGGCTCCTTTTCTCAGAGTCTGAGAATGGCTTCACGGTGAGCTGTGGGACCCCCAGCCCCAGGGCTGCTCCAGCCCGAGCTGGCCACAATGGGAACAGCACCAACTCCAACCACTGCCATGGTAAGCACCAGCCCAGAAGCCCTGTTCCCACCCATACTGTGCTGAGTTTCTACCATCCCTCTAGAGGCTGCAGTGCTGTCCATTAAACAACGGGCCTCCTTCAAGATCAAGGATGCCAAATGCCGTTTGCACCTGCGAAACAAAGGCAAAACAGAGGAGGCTGGCAGAATCACAGGGCCAGGTTTGGACTGGGGACCCCATTCCAGTTGGCTGTGTCCCTGGGGTTGACAAGCCCTCTCTCCCAGGTGGTGCCCCCTGCTCTGAATGCCAGGTCACCTTCATCCACCTTAAGTGTGACTCCTCTCGGAAGGGCAAGGGCCGACGGGCCCGGACCCCTCCAGGCAAAGAGGTCACAAGGCTCACCCTGGAACTGGAGGCAGAGGTCAGAGCCGAAGAAACCACAGGTGGGACTGGGGGCACTGTTGGGAAGAGGACTCCTCCCTGATACACACGGCCATCCACCACCAGCCAGCTGTGGGCTGCCCTGCCTCCGACAGCGAATGGAACGGCGGCTGAAAGGATCCCTGAAGATGCTCAGAAAGTCCATCAACCAGGACCGCTTCCTGCTGCGCCTGGCAGGCCTTGATTATGAGCTGGCCCACAAGCCGGGCCTGGTAGCCGGGGAGCGAGCAGAGCCGATGGAGTCCTGTAGGCCCGGGCAGCACCGTGCTGGGACCAAGTGTGGTAAGGGAGCTTACTGGGGAGCAGGGATGTAGGTGGGTGGCTAGCGCGGCCGACTCTCCCTCAGTCAGCTGCCCGCAGGGAACGTATTACCACGGCCAGACGGAGCAGTGTGTGCCATGCCCAGCGGGCACCTTCCAGGAGAGAGAAGGGCAGCTCTCCTGCGACCTTTGCCCTGGGAGTGATGCCCACGGGCCTCTTGGAGCCACCAACGTCACCACGTGTGCAGGTGCCAGGGGAACAAACAATACAGAGTGGGGTCCCATCAGAGTTGGGCCCTTGATTCATTGCAGGTCAGTGCCCACCTGGCCAACACTCTGTAGATGGGTTCAAGCCCTGTCAGCCATGCCCACGTGGCACCTACCAACCTGAAGCAGGACGGACCCTATGCTTCCCTTGTGGTGGGGGCCTCACCACCAAGCATGAAGGGGCCATTTCCTTCCAAGACTGTGACACCAAAGGTGAGTAAGCTACTCACCTCCCTGGGGGATGCTCTTGATTCCTGCCCTTCTCCCTTGCCTACAGTCCAGTGCTCCCCAGGGCACTACTACAACACCAGCATCCACCGCTGTATTCGCTGTGCCATGGGCTCCTATCAGCCCGACTTCCGTCAGAACTTCTGCAGCCGCTGTCCAGGAAACACAAGCACAGACTTTGATGGCTCTACCAGTGTGGCCCAATGCAAGAGTACGTGGCAAGCCAGGCTGTGCAAAAGGGAGGTCTTGTTTTATCCACTGGGGTTTGGCTGCAGATCGTCAGTGTGGTGGGGAGCTGGGTGAGTTCACTGGCTATATTGAGTCCCCCAACTACCCGGGCAACTACCCAGCTGGTGTGGAGTGCATCTGGAACATCAACCCCCCACCCAAGCGCAAGATCCTTATCGTGGTACCAGAGATCTTCCTGCCATCTGAGGATGAGTGTGGGGACGTCCTCGTCATGAGAAAGAACTGTGGGTGGCTTGCAGAGCTGGGCCAGGGAAGGCTGCTCTACTGACCTGCTGCTTGCCTTCCCAGCATCCCCATCCTCCATTACCACTTATGAGACCTGCCAGACCTACGAGCGTCCCATTGCCTTCACTGCCCGTTCCAGGAAGCTCTGGATCAACTTCAAGACAAGCGAGGCCAACAGCGCCCGTGGCTTCCAGATTCCCTATGTTACCTATGATGGTAAGCCAAGGAGGTGGGTGAGAAGGGGAGGTCCCTGAGCCCCTCACCTTGGTTGACTTTGCAGAGGACTATGAGCAGCTGGTAGAAGACATTGTGCGAGATGGCCGGCTCTATGCCTCTGAAAACCACCAGGAGATTTTAAAGGTGAATGAATATTAACAATAATGATAGCTAACAGGCTGACATTGCTCCCTGCCATCCTTTGCAGGACAAGAAGCTCATCAAGGCCTTCTTTGAGGTGCTAGCCCACCCCCAGAACTACTTCAAGTACACAGAGAAACACAAGGAGATGCTGCCAAAATCCTTCATCAAGCTGCTCCGCTCCAAAGTTTCCAGCTTCCTGAGGCCCTACAAATAGTAACCCTAGGCTCAGAGACCCAATTTTTTAAGCCCCCAGACTCCTTAGCCCTCAGAGCCGGCAGCCCCCTACCCTCAGACAAGGAACTCTCTCCTCTCTTTTTGGAGGGAAAAAAAAAATATCACTACACAAACCAGGCACTCTCCCTTTCTGTCTTTCTAGTTTCCTTTCCTTGTCTCTCTCTGCCTGCCTCTCTACTGTTCCCCCTTTTCTAACACACTACCTAGAAAAGCCATTCAGTACTGGCTCTAGTCCCCGTGAGATGTAAAGAAACAGTACAGCCCCTTCCACTGCCCATTTTACCAGCTCACATTCCCGACCCCATCAGCTTGGAAGGGTGCTAGAGGCCCATCAAGGAAGTGGGTCTGGTGGGAAACGGGGAGGGGAAAGAAGGGCTTCTGCCATTATAGGGTTGTGCCTTGCTAGTCAGGGGCCAAAATGTCCCCTGGCTCTGCTCCCTAGGGTGATTCTAACAGCCCAGGGTCCTGCCAAAGAAGCCTTTGATTTACAGGCTTAATGCCAGCACCAGTCCTCTGGGGCACATGGTTTGAGCTCTGGACTTCCCACATGGCCAGCTTTCTTGTCTATACAGATCCTCTCTTTCTTTCCCTACGTCTGCCTGGGGTCTACTCCATAAGGGTTTACAAATGGCCCACAACACTGAGTTAGTGGACACCGGCTAAATGAGGAAGAGCAGCAGGCATTGTCATGGTGAATGCCCCGCTGTAGCTCCCTGAGAGAAAGACTGTAACTCTGCAGGACAGAAACAAGGTTTTAAAGCATTGCCAAAAAAAAGAAAACAGAAAGAAAAAATGTATCATCTAAAGGACTAGACACAGAACAATTGGAAGTCAACTTCAAACACTAATCCCTTTTCTTGTCTTCCCTGGCCCAGCCACCTCCTCAGCCCCATGTGATGCTCCCTGGGGGAGCCCTACTCCCCTTGCTACATGTTGTCCTTAAACATGGTTATTGACCTGAAGCCAGCCTAGGCCTTGCCCTACAGTTGTTTTTCCCTTGTAGCCCCAGCTGGCTTGTGGGCTTCACCAAAGAGGACCCCACTCTGAAGCCAGCCTGGAGCCACCTACCTCTGGCCTCAGGCTGTGGGCAGCAAAAGGAATGTGTGTGCACTTGGCGAGCCTCCTGCCCACCCTGTCCACACCTAATAAGTGCAATCATTTTGAGTCTTTCTATGTTGTCTAGACGGAGGGGTTTTTGTTTTCTGGGTTTGTTTTTTGTTTTTGTTTCTTCTTCCTCTATTAGCAAAACCCTATTTATAGCTGCCCAAGAGAAAAGAGTGTATGTTTGGAGTGGAAGAAAATCGGTTTTGAATCTCATGAACCTTGAGTGCTGGAGCATCTGATCTGTCTCTATGCCACCACTGGCCACCTAGAGCCCTTGGCTGTGGTAATCCAGGGTAATTGCGCAGAGGCATCTGATGTGTAGGAAAGTAATTCTGGGGATTTGATGGAGCAGAAAGGAGAGAGACCTATGTTTGCTAAACCAATCTTGCTATCCCTATGCCTCTCCATGGAGTCAGTGTGGACCTCATGATTATAGAGGCCAATGGAACTGGTCAGTGATTCTCTACCCCAAGTAGGGAAAACCTCCATCTTTTCCCTGTCTTCATCCTGTTATCCCCTGGTGTACACATGGAAGAGGACCAGGACATACCACCTGGGGATGGGCTGACTCAGGGTCCCGAGGCCAGAGACAAAGCTGTGGGAGCCAAGAATAAGACAGAAGGCATCAGATATTTGCCTGGCTCTGGTCACTTCCCTTTGAAGTTGACTTCAAGCTTAGCTTCCTCAACTACTGTTTTTCAGAAGGAAGAAAGAATCAAATGGAAGAAGAATCAAGTCCATGCCCAAGCCCAAAGCCTGCACACATTCTGCCCTTAATCCAAGTGTTGCCTATAAAATTATTTTCTGTTTTCTCACTCTAGTTCCCCCAAAGCTGTAGTCCCAATCAATCAAAGGCTACCAACTGAGTCCTCAGGTTCATTTCTTTTTTTTTTTTTTTTCTTTTTAACTCTCCTGGTAACTCACAGAACAGCTCAGGTTCATTTCTAGGTGACTGTCCTAGGCTACTGCTCCCCCAGGAGACTCAACACTAAATAAAGGAGTCTGACTCCCTGCCCTCCCATCAGTAGCATTCATCAGCCAAAACGGCCATAGCAGTAGGTAGCCAATGACACAGCTAGATTCCCTGACAACCATTAGCCAACATCATGGTCCTTGTGGGTAGAGTGTCTGGCTACCTTTGTCTTTCTGGGTCAAGGAGGGCCACTGTAAAGATGCAAAATGGCTGCTTCCAAACAAGGGAAATGGTCATTTAGTATGAGTGTCTCTGTACTTCCCAGGAAGCACCATGAAAACTGCTTTAATCAACTCTGACTATCCTAATTCTCCACCAGAAGCTAGGATAACTTTCTTTCTTTCTTTCTTTTTTTTTTTTTTTTTTTTTGAGATGGAGTCTCGCTCTGTCACCCAGGCTGGAGTGTAATGGTGCTATCTCGGCCTACTGCAACCTCCGCCTCCCAGGCTCAAGCAATTCTGCCTCGGCCTCCCAAGTAGCTGGGATTACAGGCATGCGCCACCGCGCCCAGCTAATTTTTGTATTTTTAGTAGAGATGGGGTTTCACCATGTTGCCCGGGCTGGTCTTGAACTCTTGACCTCAGGTGATCCACCCGCCTCAGTCTCCCAAAGTGCTGGGATTACAGGCATGAGCCACCGCGCCCAGCCTAGGATAACTTTCTGATTCCTCTCTGCCAGCCGTTTTGCGTCTCTTGGAAAGCCAAACGGTGACCATGCTTCTTAATTTATGCCTTCAGGGTCTGGCTTCTCCTTTCTCCCTTCCTTTCCTGTCACACCATGCATACATACATACAAATACACATCCTTCAACCATTTATTCCATGGCTTATGAGACCTGCAAATGAGTTCCACAGTACGGAAGGCATAGACCACTAGGCTTCTTAATTGATGTCAAGGCAGATCTTGGTGAGCAGGTAAAAACCTGCTATTGTCCACCAAGTTTAATTTAGGTCCTCCAAGTTGGAGGGTTAAGAACCCAGGCAAAGCTGCTGCTGAATCTATGGAGGAGGCTGGCCCTGGGACATCAAACTAGGGGTTAACTGGATTGAATGAGGAGTCAACGCTCAGGGACATTCTAGGTCTTTACAGGTCAGACAGAAGAGAGGTTTTTACCATTGGAGGGAAATGGAAAGATGGTATAAATAGGATCCCTTCATGAAGCAACCCAGAGGCCTCTCTGCAGCGTGTAGGGTGTGGGGCGACAGTATTGTGGGGCTTCCATTCATCTTAGTACAAAACCTCACCTGCTCTGAGCCTGGAAATGGGAGGGCTTCACGCACCAAGTAATGCACACCAGAAAGGCACTTATATCCTCAGCAACATGGCAGTTCCTCTTTACTTCTCTGCCTCCCTCTTTCTATATTATCAGGCCATGCCTATTCCTACAACCTGAGACAACTCTTGGAGTCAGAAGAAAACTGACCAGATCCTGGATCTGAGCTGCCTGCTCCAGGCCTAGAAATCCCCAAAGGCTGGCACTGAGCTGTGACTGCTTTAACAGCCCCCAAGATTTGGTCAGTTTGAGGTGGTGGAGACTCAGATTTGTTGCTGAAAGTTCAGTAACACAGTCCTGGTCTTTGGCCCTAGAGAAACTTTTTATATGAGAAGTGTTCTCTATATACATGTTTGAGGTGACTCTGGAATGGATTATGAGGTCATATCTCAAAATGTCAGAAAACGTTATAGAGCACTCGAACTTTTGTATTTGCTGCTTAACCTCAATATTACAGCCACAAACAAGGGGTACCAAGACAAAGTATAACTGAGCATAAGCAGAAAATGTTAACCCTCCAGGTTTCTTTCTTAAGCACAATAAAAGTGGGAGCGAACAACACAAGGATATTTTTACATTTGACCCGTCTCAAAAGTAGCACACCCTATCCTTGTGCCATTATTTGTACAAGGAAATATATGATTAGAAGGAATAGAACCCCCAGTTGTCATCAGCTTTTTTAGACACCACAGGTTGTAGCAGTTTGAACAAACTGAAAACTTTATACTTCTGTGTGAGCTGAACTCAAGTTTCAGAATAATCATCGCCATGTGGGAGGCTTTTTGTTAAATGCAGAAGAAATTTCAAAATATTGTATTTATATCTGCCTTCCACTGCTGCCAATTTAGTAAGCATCTCCTATACAATCGACAATAAACAGCAAATGATGCAGTTCATAGAGTATTTTGCACTTGGGGAAAAATATGTATCTGAATTGTAAAAAGAAATGTTTGGATTTTGTATGTCTTTTTTATTATTATTAAAATACTAAATGAAACTCCTCAGCCCGGCATCTTTTCCTCTATCTCAATAGCTT